GGGTAGTTACAGTGGCACCCTGAGCAAACTAATACAATTACTAACATAATTTAATCAATTAATGTAATTTAACATAGTTTAAAAAAACTGTCACAGTAATTGTGATGTTGTGAAATATGTATACATTTAGTCTTCCGGTTTCCTGGTATCCAACTCCAAAAATCCTTAGAATCTGTGAAGTGACGTCTTTTTTTTTTTTTTTTGAGATGAAGTCTCACTCTGTCGCCCAGACTGGAGTGCAGTGGCACCAACTCAGTTCATTCTAACCTCCGCCTCTTCGCTTCAAGAGATTCTCCGGCCTCAGACTCCCGAGTAGCTGGGATTACAGGTGCCCGCCACCACGCCCAGTTAATTTTTGTATTTTTAGTAGAGACGGGGTTTCACCACGTTGGTCAGGCTGGTCTTGAACTCCTGACCTCAGGTGATCCACCTGCCTCGGCCTCCCAAAGTGCTGGGATTACAGGCGTGAGCCACCGCGTATGGCCTAATTTTGTATTTTGAGTAGAGACGGGGTTTCACCATTTTGGCCAGGCTGGTCTCGAACTTTTGACCTCAGGTGATCCGTCCACCTTGGCTTCCCAAAATGCTGGGATTACAGGTATGAGCCACCGCGCCCGGCCTGAAATGCAGTTTAAACTCGTTTGTTTTTCTTATGTTAAATTTAAAAAATACTTAAAAAAAAAAACATGAAGGTGTGATCCTGCCTTCCTGAAATTGTTTCTCTACTTACCTGTGCATGGAGAGAAGTTTGGAATGCTGTTTCCCCAATTATAATACGCTATAATACGCAGCAGTAGTTATTTTTGGGTGAGACTTCGGATGCTCGTCTTTGCTTCCTTTTTGGACTTTCCTGTGCCGCTTGGGTTTCCGAGGACGAGCAGAAGTAATCTCAGACGCAACTTTCCAAAATCCCCTCCTCCAGTTGCAGGGATGGCGGGGGCGGGTCAGCGGCGCCGCCCTGCGCATGCGTCGAGCCGTTGGTGGGGCCGGAACCTGGTTTCCCGGCCTCGCGCCCGAGGGGAGCGTATTGAGCGAGGCACCGGGACGTCGGCGGCTGGCGGAGCCGGGCGGGCGAAGCTGGAGCGGCGGTGGCGGCGGCGTAGGGAGGCCGGGGCCGGGGCTGAGGCCGCGGCCGGGTCTGCGAGGCCCTTGGGGCGGCAGGCGGCGGCGGCCCGGGGCTCGAGCCCGGAGGCAGGAGCAGCCGCCATGGCCGAGAGCATCGTGAGTGCGGCGGCCGGGCGGGAGCGGGGACGGTGCAGTAACCATCATGTTTTGTTTGCAACAGATAATTCGTGTCCAGTCCCCGGATGGAGTGAAGCGGATCACAGCAACAAAGAGAGAAACAGCAGCAACATTTTTGAAAAAGGTATCTGTGGCCTGGGTATTGACCCTCAGGATATTAAATTTCTGTTCTTTGGGCCTTGTTTTAGGTTGCAAAGGAGTTTGGCTTCCAAAATAATGGCTTCTCGGTTTACATCAATAGAAACAAGACCGGAGAGATAACAGCCTCCTCCAACAAATCCCTCAACTTGCTAAAAATCAAGTAAGTGTCCTCTGAGGAGGAAGCAGGGAATGAAGGCATCAGCCTCTGTTTATCATTTGAACAGGCATGGCGATTTGTTGTTCCTGTTTCCCTCGAGCCTTGCTGGGCCCTCATCTGAAATGGAGACGTCAGTTCCACCGGGCTTCAAAGTCTTTGGCGCTCCCAACGTGGTGGAGGATGAGATTGATCAGTACCTCAGCAAACAGGACGGGAAGATTTACAGAAGCCGAGACCCACAGCTGTAAGTGATCCATGAGATTCCAGGGTCCTACTCTCTGCCTTTTTCTGCCTTGTACTCTCCTCAGATGCCGCCACGGCCCTTTGGGGAAATGCGTGCACTGCGTCCCTCTAGAGGTGAGAGTCTCTGCGGAGTAAGTTCTGGGCCAAGACTGCACTCGCTTACTCTGTGTCTTGGCAGCCATTCGATGAGGACTATCTAAACCATCTCGAGCCTCCCGTGAAGCACATGTCCTTCCACGCCTACATCCGGAAGCTGACTGGAGGGGCTGACAAGTAAGCAACTTGCTGTAACCTGGTTGTGCGTATGTGATGTTTAAGTTGCTTCTCTTCTATGTAGGGGGAAGTTTGTTGCCCTGGAGAACATCAGCTGCAAGATTAAGTCAGGGTGCGAGGGGCACCTCCCGTGGCCGAATGGCATCTGTACTAAGTGCCAGCCGAGCGCCATCACGCTGAACAGACAGGTGAGATGTTCCCTGTCTGTCTAGATTTGTTTTTTTCATCAGCCCACTCTTGTTAACTCTACAGAAGTACAGGCATGTGGACAATATCATGTTTGAGAATCACACCGTCGCTGACCGCTTTCTTGACTTCTGGAGAAAGACAGGGAACCAGCATTTTGGGTACTTATACGGACGGTACACGGAGCACAAAGACATTCCCCTTGGCATCAGGGCTGAAGTGGCTGCGATTTATGAGCCACCTCAGGTAAACATGACGGGATTCAAGTTCCTGAGTTTTAAGTCCATCTTCTCCCTTTGATTCCCTGCAGATTGGTACACAGAACAGCTTGGAGCTTCTTGAGGATCCAAAAGCTGAAGTGGTCGATGAAATTGCTGCCAAACTTGGCCTGCGGAAGGTACTGAGGCATCCGGCAGCCAAGCAGGGGGCAGATGTTTAAAAGCTACTTTCCTTTTTTTAAGGTTGGCTGGATATTTACAGACCTCGTCTCAGAAGATACCCGAAAGGGTACCGTCCGCTACAGTCGAAATAAGGTGAGGTGGAGACAGGACTGTGCGTGTGGCCCTAAAATTTGATAGGCTGCTTCTCTTGTCTTAGGACACCTATTTCCTAAGTTCAGAAGAGTGCATCACTGCAGGAGACTTCCAGAACAAGCATCCCAACATGTGCCGGCTCTCTCCAGACGGACATTTTGGATCCAAGTTTGTTACTGCAGTGGCTACAGGTATAACAGGGACAGTATGTACTGTAAATATTTTTGAATGCCGTTTGGTAGACTCTTTTTAAAGGTCTCTCTCTTGCAGGTGGTCCTGACAACCAAGTCCACTTTGAAGGGTACCAGGTGTCCAATCAGTGTATGGCACTGGTCCGTGATGAGTGTTTGCTGCCATGCAAGGACGCCCCGGAGCTTGGCTACGCCAAGGAGTCTAGCAGTGAGCAGTACGTGCCTGATGTGTTTTATAAGGTAAAAGTATGGTAAGAAAAAGAACTCTGTACTGCTCACCGCTGTTCCCCTCTGACTATTGCAGGACGTAGACAAGTTTGGCAACGAGATCACCCAGCTGGCCCGGCCCCTGCCTGTGGAGTATCTCATCATAGACGTAAGTGCCCCCCATGCACAGCTTGGGCAGGTATTTATCATGGGTTTGTGTTTTTCTTCATTAGATCACAACAACTTTCCCCAAGGATCCAGTTTACACTTTTTCTATTTCGCAAAATCCATTTCCTATTGAAAACCGGGATGTATTGGGTGAGACACAGGTGAGCTCTTTGTCTTTAGAAACATAATTTAATGGAACATTCATGTTTATTCCCATTCCTCTAGGACTTCCATAGCTTGGCCACCTATTTGTCTCAGAATACCTCATCTGTGTTCTTGGATACCATCTCAGATTTCCACCTCTTGCTGTTCCTGGTCACCAATGAAGTTATGCCTCTGCAGGTGCGTGTCCAAGTGTGGTGTCCACTTGAGCACGAAGAGGAACCTTCCTTTTGGCTTCTTGTAGGACAGCATCAGCTTGCTGCTGGAGGCCGTGCGGACCAGAAATGAGGAGCTCGCCCAGACATGGAAGAGGTCTGAGCAGTGGGCCACCATCGAGCAGCTGTGCAGTGAGTACCCCCACCCCCTGCCCCGGCACCCCCCTCCTGGGTTGAAGCAATTCCCCTCCCTCAGCCTCCCGAGTAGCTGGGATTACAGATGTGTACCACCACACCTGGCGTTGCCATCTTTATGTACGTGAGTACCCATGTTTAGCTCCCACTTATGATGAGTGCTCATTTCTCTTCCACCCTGCAGGCACAGTTGGCGGGCAGCTCCCAGGTCTCCATGAGTACGGCGCCGTCGGGGGCTCCACACACACGGCCACTGCAGCCATGTGGGCCTGTCAGCACTGCACGTTCATGAACCAGCCAGGCACAGGCCACTGCGAGATGTGCAGCCTCCCCAGGACCTAGGGCGCCTGCCCTCTGCTGGCTAGGACCGGGCCCAGCCCAGCCCTTCCTGAAGCCAGAAGCGTTGCTGAGTGTGTTCCCTGTAACTGCCCCATAGTGGGCAGCCCTGGAGGAACAAGGGGCTGGCTGTCCTGGGCTCCCTGACCCACTGAAGCTTCTCAGCACGTTCCTCCCTGGAGAGCGGGCGCCACGGCTGGTATTCTGCAGGCTGAATGCAGTCTCCAGACTGGAAACGCAGAGCGGCTCCTCACGCCTAATCCTGTTGACAAGTCCCCCGCCGTGTTGGAAAGACCTCTCGCCTCTACGTGGCACCTGGAATTGGGGCGCACAGGGAGGGGCCGATGCTGCCACCACCCAGCCTTCTCTTTATTTTCAGTGCTTTTTGTTTGGCCTCCCTGCCCCCATGTTTTTCTGGCTGGGAGCTCTTGGTTACCCCCTTGTCTGACTGCTTGGTGGCAGGCACCCTGCCTGTGAGGGCCACTTTCCTCTTCTAGTAGCTGTTGTCTGGTGGGGACGCAGTGGCCCTGGACACGGCTCCCCTCTGCAGGTCTGCAGGTCGGTTTGCTGCCTGCCCTCCTCCTCTCACCCGATGTCCAGGTGGGATTTTAAAGTCTGCATTGGTTATAATAACAGTTATCAGTAATTCCTGCCCAGAAGACTTTTATTTATTTTTTTTTAAGATAAAAACTGCACAAAAGGGGAGTGAGAGAGACTAGTTTCCACATCCTTCCCTCCTTTAGTGAAGCCCCCGAGGTTGTGTCCAGGGTGATGAGTGTGGACGGGGGCACCAGTCAGTTCTCCCTTGAAGTAAACCTCAGTGCCTGAGACTTTTCTACCAAGCCACACAGCTGCAGCAACTGCAGATACTGCGGGCTGAGCAGGAGCAGTGGTGGCGCCTGCCCTGAGGCTGCCCTGCGATGGCCTGGGTGGGAGAGCTGGGTCACCGGTGCCGATGCTCTGGCCCTCCCCAATACGCTGCTTCGTCCCACTGCACCGCCTGGCTGAGGGCGTTAGGGGCTGTGCCTCTTGTGAGGGCCATTTGGGACCTCCCTGGGGCACTGCACAATTGATAGTGTACCAATAGAGGGAGACTGGGCGATCTGGAACAGCACGTGGTGGGGTCCTGCTTGTGTGCTCTGCGTTCCTCTGTGGCGTGGCCAGGCCGGGGCATGGCTCTTACCCGGGGAGTGGTGGGCATCTCGATGCTTCTTTGCCTTAATGATGGCCACATCTGGGCTGCTCTGCACCCACGGGAGAGGCTGGCCCAGCTGCAGACTGCTTAGGGACTTCTGTGTCCATCCTGGGGGGTAAGCCCACGTGACCCACATTCTTGGCACTATGAACAGAGAACATTTGCCTGTTGGCTTCTGAAGTGGTCAGGGCCATGGCTGACACCTCCAGGTCCGCCTGGCATGGGACACCAAGTGGAAGGCCCAAGCAGCTCATCTGCTCTTGGGACCAGGGGCCAGTTGGGTTGGGTCTGGTCACGGCAGAGCTATTGTGGAGGGTCAGGAAGGGTGGAGAGGAGCTGGGTTGAAGCGGACTGCTGCGGATGCAACTCCCAGCTTGCCCACCGCGGGCTGTCTGCTCTCCCTCCTAGCAGCTGTCACACTGAAGTTTTGTCCTCTGCTGTCTCCTCTGGTCCTGAGATGAGCTGTGAGCCTAGGTGGCCAAGGCTTCCTGCATTGCTTCCCTGTGAGTCCAAGGCCTTCCCCCACCACTGGGCAGAGGCTGGACAGCACGGACTTCTAGAGAGAGCCGCGTTGCCAGTTCCTCTCCCACTCGCTCGTCCTTATCCACCACGCTATTATAGTTTCCGTTGTCCTCCACCAGCATTTCCCTTACTCTGAAGTTCCGGCATTCACATCATTCATGTTTTCTTTTGTCTTTTAGCTAAAGGAAAAGCATTGGCGATTTGTCTGATTCTGGTTTTGAGTTACTCTTTGTTCAGTAATGCACTTTATTTTATTGTCCAAAGAGAGTCAGAGCTAAGCATACAGGCTTGGGGGTGAGCCCTGCTGTGAGAGTTCAGGCCCTGGGAGGCTCAGCCACCTCCTCTTGTGGGAAGGAGGTCTCAGCCCCACCTCGCATCTTCACCTGCCCTTGGTGTGGACACACCCTCTCATGCTACCAGCACCATAATCCAGTGGGGGTGACTGGGTGCACACCTGCCCAGGTGAACACAGCGGCTGCCAGTCTCCTGGTCCCGAGAGGAGGTGGGGCCTGGCCCTGGCTCCCTCCAACCAGCTGCTCCTGGGACACAGGTGCTCCTGCTTCGGCTCTGTTTCGGCTCACAGGTGTGCATCACTGGGCTTGGATTTGCATTACATTGACCCCAGCCCTGCAGTGGAACCTAATAAAAGCGCCTGAAGCAACTGCCTGGTCCTGGTGTGTCCTTCCTGCGCACTC